TTAGTAGAGATGGAGTTTAACCATGTTGGCCAGGCTGGTCTCGAACTCCTGACCTCAAGCAATCTGCCTTGCCTTAGCCTCCTAAAATGCTGGGATTACAGGCATGAGGCACCCACGCCGGGCCTGATACATTTTAAAAATATCTTGTTCATTTCTTTTTTGTATTTTCTCCTCCCAAATCCAGAATGTCTTGTTTACTGCTACCTCCTGAAGCAGATTAAGAACACTCACAATAATTTACAAGGTTTCAACTATAATAATTTTTAAACAGGCTGGAGTGTAGTGGTACGATCTCGGGTGATACATTCATATTAAAAAGTACACAAGGAGGTTGGGCGTGGTGGCTCACGTCTGTAATCCCAGCACTTTGGGAGGCCAAATGGGTGGCTCGCTTGAGCCTAGGAGTTCAAGATCAGCCTAAGCAACATGATGAACCCCGTCTCTACTAAATATACGAGAAAAAAAAAATTAGCCGGGTGTCGTGGCGCGTGCCTGTGGTCCCAGCAACTTGGGAGGCTGTGACGGGAGGATCGCCTGAGCCCGAGAGGTGGAGGCTGCAGTGAGCCAAGATCGCGCAACTGCACACTCCAGCCTAGGCGACAGAGCAAGACCCTGTCTCAAAGGACAAAAACAAAAAAGTACACAAAGGCGTACGGTAAATGGTCTTCCTACCACGACGTGTTTTCCAGAAACACATTCCTCTCCTGGGAGGTAACTATTATCAGTTTCTTCACACCAGCATTTTTAATCTATGTCTACTCAATTTAGAATTTCTAAACCCTTCAGGATCTTCAAAAGACAAAATCGGCCAGCGATTTTAATAGTTCCAGTAAAGGTTTGAGCAGAGAAGTGGACTTTCTTCTGTTCCTCTTTTCAACTACTCCTAAGGACTCCTGGAGAAGAAAGAGCAAATATCTCTGCATCTCAATTTCTGGTCCGCAGGTAACCCAGTCTCAGTAGCTTGGTAGTTACCATGGCTCCCAGTGCTGTGCGTCTGACGTCATTCTGCGGCGCTGGCTGATGGCGCAATCAGTTGCGGCGTCCTGTGAGCGCGGGGATGCTGGGAGGAGGGTGAAATTTAGCCATCGGTGTGTGGCAGGGTCATGAAAAAGCGGCGGCGGCGGGAGAGAGGAGGAGGCGGCGGCGGGGCAGTGAAACTACGGTAGCTGCCCCCTGAGCTGGTGGTGTGGCTTTGTGGGGAGGGCGTAGTTCCTAATCCCCTTTCCGGGCAGCCGCCGGGGCTCGGGGCTGTGAGCGGCCGTGAGGCTGCCTCCCCGGGCCCCCTGCCTCCGCCATGTTCCGCAGGGCACGCCTTAGCGTGAAGCCGAATGTCAGGCCTGGTGTAGGCGCCAGGGGCTCCACAGCTTCCAATCCCCAGCGTGGACGGGAGTCTCCCAGGCCGCCGGAGCCTGCCACGGACTCTGCTTCCAAGCCCGCGGAGCCCACAGATGTGCCCACAGTCGATTTCGGTGGAGCGGAGCCCCAAGAAAAGGCTCCTAGGAGCAGGTAAGAGGTTGCAGAGGGAAGAATTTTCATTTGTGCCCTCTTTTTTCTTTTTTAATTTCAACAGTACTGAAAAGACTGGTGGTGACAATGATGTTGAAGAATCCAGTAGATCTTCCTCTACTGTTTCACAGAGAAGAAAGCGAATATCAAGTACTTCTAGCCTGGTTAAGTCTAGTGTCAGTGTTCCTTCAGAATCTCATCCCTTATCTACAATTAATCAAGAGGCTCCACAGCCAACTGCCACTTCAACAAAAGAGAAACAGCCATGCTCAGACAGATACCGAATATACAAAGCCCAGAAACTGAGGGAAATGTTAAAAGAAGAATTGAGAAAAGAGAAGGTAAGGGAGGAGAATCAGGATTTTGATGTTGCATAAAAGTGGATCTGTGTGTTTATGTATACAGAAACAATGGAAAAACAAATATGCTATAAATGAAAGTCAGAGGCCACCAGATCGTTCAAAAATGACTATGAGAGACTTCATATATTATCTACCAGATAATAATCCAATGACGTAAGTAAAATTTATTTCTGCTTTACTATCTCTTATTAAAGATATTGTTATTTATGTTCAATAGTTCTTCACTGGAACAAGAAAAGAAAACTGAAAAGCCATCGACTCCAGTCCAGACAAGAGAGTAAGTATTTTATTTTTGAATATATTCTATTCTTTGTGAATTAACTTATCTTTATATGTGGTAGGCAAGAAGGTAAGAGTACTCCTAATGCTGAAGATAATGAAATGGAAGAAGAGACAGATGATGGGCCATTACTGGTTCCTCGAGTAAAAGTGGCAGAAGATGGTTCCATTATTTTGGATGAAGAAAGGTATTTAGAAAAGAGAAAAAGTGAGATTGTGGTATACATCTATTTAAAAATGTGTTTATTTCAGTTTAACTGTAGAAGTTTTAAGAACAAAAGGCCCTTGTGTTGTTGAAGAAAATGACCCCATATTTGAGCGCGGTTCTACAACTACATACTCCAGCTTTAGGAAAAACTATTACTCTAAACCATGGTCAAATAAAGGTAACTAATTTTCATTTAAAAATGTGTAAGTTTTTCAATCATTCTAAATCTTTTATTTTCACAGAAACAGATATGTTTTTTTTAGCCATCAGCATGGTAGGAACTGACTTTTCTATGATCGGACAACTTTTTCCTCACAGAGCAAGGATAGAAATTAAGGTAAAGTAAACCCATCACATTTGTTGATTGGAAAAATTACCATAGGGTTTTTTGTTGTTAACAGAATAAATTTAAACGGGAAGAGAAAACAAATGGATGGAGAATAGACAAAGCATTCCGTAAGTATTAAGACCTCTTTTACAAAGTATTAACTTGAAAGTTCTTTTCCTTTTCTTTAAACAGAGGAAAAGCGCCCTTTTGACTTCGATTTTTTTGCTCATTTGCTTCAGAAAGTTCTTGCTGAAGAAGAGAAAAGAAAACAAAAATCTGTTAAAAATCACAGTTTAAAGGAGAAGAAATCCACCAAACCACGGAAAAATGTAAAAGGTATTGATTTTAAAAGGAAGTGTGATAGTTTATAAATATTTATAGTAATTTCTCTTGTTTTCAGTGAAAAAAGTTGCCTGTGAAGGAGTGAATAATGATCCAGATGAGTCTATGAGTTCTAGAATTTCAGACACGGAAAGATCTCAGAAGGATGCTCAGACAGTTGAAGAAGAGTCTCTGACCTTATCAAGGGAGGATGCAGAGCAGGTTGCATTAGAAGTAGACCTAAATCAAAAGAAAAGAAGGAGGAAGAAGCAAGATGGAGCTAATGAACTGGGAGTAAACAATCTTTTAGAAAATGCCACTGTTCAGGCGGGTCCTTCTAAAGGAGAAAAACACAAGAGTAAGTTTCTTACATATTTAAAAAGCCTCTATTTTTTAGAATAACATGCATTTTGTATTTGTAGATAAATGTCAGGCTATAAGGCCTGAGCTAAAGGAAGGTGAATGCAGTAAGGAGCAGATGCTTTCCTGCACACAAAACATAGATGGCATTGTGGGTTTTGCCTCCACTGAAAAAGTTGAGAAAAGAACTGACCCCATCCTTTCATTAAGGTATTTTCTGTGTCTTTTCTGGTTTTATCCACCTTTTCTCTCTGAAATATTTTCTTTTTTTTAGTAATCAACAAGATGCCACATCAGTAGCAACTGAGTCTTCAGAATCAAGCACTTCAGATTTGCCTTCATTCGAAGTTGGAATTAGAGCATTGTGTGAGGTGAATAATGCTGAGGGTAGTTGTATAGAAGAAAGAAATGTTGACCTAAAAAATAATTCACTGTAAGTATTTTATACGATAGGATTTATTTATATTGATGCTATTTAAATAATGTTAATTTTTCAGGGAAATTGATCAAACAGAAAATGTTAAACCAATGTTGAGAGGTCGCTTCCAAAGACCTAAACCCAATTTGTCAAGGGCTGGGAAGAAATCAGTTCTTTCACAAGGCAAAACAGAGTCAGAGAGCAAGAATTCACATTCAAAAACTTCAGTTGAAAAGGTATGGGGTAAGAGATTTCATGGAAATTAAAAAGTAGATAAATTGTAGCAAATTAAATTCACAGAACCACGTGGAAAAAGATAAAATGAATACATTGGACATTTTGAGAATGGAGACTACAGAGAGAGAGAATCCAGAAGCTGAAACTGTATCTGTGTGAGTATTCAGGAAGTAGTAAAAAAAAAAAATAAACATTAATTTTATTTCTTTGTGGTTCTAGTTTGGGTGAAAAAAATTGTCTGCAGGAAGGGAGTCAACTAAAGGCTTTAAGACCTGTACAAGTGAGGGGCCGATTGCAAAAGCCAAAGCCAAATGCAGGTAAAGCTGCTGAAAGAAAAGAAATTCTCATATCACAGGAAGAAATTGGGGCCAATGTAGAGAAGAATGAAAATGAATCCTGTGCTGATAGAGATGTAAGTACTCTGATTCCTCCTCACATTTTTGGTAAAACATTAGAAAAATTTGTTTGTTTTTAAGACTCCTCAACACATGGAAGATCAATCGCGTAAAGATTTTGAAGAGGAAGATGTCATATTACAGCCTGAGAAAAATGATTCTTTTCAAAATGTGCAGCCAGATGAGCCCAAGGTTCTTAATGAATGTCTAAGGTAAGCATCATTTTGTTGATATATAATCTTTGACTTGATTGTGTGCCCCCTTTTTTTTTTATAGCGTTCAAGAGAATAATAAGGCAAATAAACTTAACCAAGTCCCAATTCTAAGGACTCGATTTCAGAAACCAAAGCCAAATATAGGAAGAGGAACTGGAAGGAGAGAAATTTCCTCAAAGGAAGAGGTACTAGAGAAGATTCTTGTCTCTGGGGAAATGGCGGCAGCATTGAGAGAAACTGTAAGACTAGACACCTCACCAAAGGAGATGGTACCAGCAGAGATTAATACTAAAGAAATGCAGTCAGATTTAAAAGAAACTGGAAGAAGAGCCATTTCTCCCAGGGAGAAGATTCTAGATGTGATTGATGACACCATAGAAATGGAGACAGGTCTGAAAGCAATGGGAAGAGAGATTTGTCTAAGGGAGAAGACGCCAGAGGTGATTGATGCCACTGAGGAAATAGACAAAGATTTGGAAGAAGCTGGAAGAAGAGAAATATCCCCACAGAAAAATGGCCCAGAGGAGGTTAAGCCTCTAGGTGAAGTGGAGACAGATTTGAAAGCAACTGGAAATGAGAGTTCCCCAAGGGAGAAGACACCAGAGGTGACTGATGCCACTGAGGAAATAGACAAAAATTTGGAAGAAACTGGAAGAAGAAAAATATCCCCAAGGGAAAATGGCCCAGAGGAGGTCAAGCCTGTAGATGAAATGGAGACAGATTTGAACGCAACTGGAAGAGAGAGTTCTCCAAGGGAGAAGACACCAGAGGTGATTGATGCTACTGAGGAAATAGATTTGGAAGAAACTGAAAGAGAAGTATCCCCACAGGAAAATGGACTAGAGGAGGTCAAGCCTCTAGGTGAAATGGAGACGGATTTGAAAGCAACTGGAAGAGACAGTTTCCCAAGGGGGAAGACACCAGAGGTGATTGATGCCATTGAGGAAATAGAGATAGATTTGGAAGAAACTGAAAGAGAAATATCCCCACAGGAAAATGGCCTAGAGGAGGTTAAGCCTCTAGGTGAAATGCAAACAGATTTGAAAGCAACCGGAAGGGAGATTTCCCCAAGGGAGAAGACACCAGAGGTGATTGATGCCACTGAGGAAATAGACAAAGATCTGGAAGAAACTGGAAGAAGAGAAATATCCCCAGAGGAAAATGGCCCAGAGGAGGTCAAGCCTGTAGATGAAATGGAGACAGACTTGAAAACAACTGGAAGAGAGGGTTCCTCAAGGGAGAAGACACGAGAGGTGATTGATGCTGCTGAGGTAATAGAGACAGATTTGGAAGAAACTGAAAGAGAAATATCGCCACAGGAAAATGGCCCAGAGGAGGTCAAGCCTGTAGGTAAAATGGAGACAGATTTGAAAGAAATTAGAGAAGAAATTTCCCAAAGGGAAAAGGTGCTAGCAGAGTTCAGTGCTATAAGGGAAAAGGAGATTGATTTGAAAGAAACTGGAAAAAGAGACATTCCCATCATGGAGAAAGTATCAGGAAAGATGGCTGTTGTTGAAGAAATGGAGGCAGATTTGAAAGAAACTGGAAAAGAAAATTTTAGAGAGAGAGGATCTGAAGAGATCTGTGTTACTGAGGAAAAGGTGGCAGAATTGAAACAAACTGGAAAAACAGACATTTCTCCAAGGGAAAACGAGCTAGAGGAGACCAGTACCTCAAGACAAACTGACACACATTTAATGCAGAGCGGTAGCAATGACTTCAGTGCTGTGCCTTCACTAGATATTCAGGTATGTATTTTTCTGTCCTTTAAAAGTTTTTTTTTGTGCTGATTTACTATGACTGTTCCTCTAGAACATTAGCAGTGAAGTACTGTCGATGATGCATACACCTGTAGAAGAAAAAAGAAATTCTGAAAAAGAAGTATCAAGTCACTTCAGTCATTTCAAGATTTCTTCACAGACTCATGAATCTGATAAAACAGAAGTCCAGGGGATTCAATCTCCAGATGTTCCAGAGCAGTTTTCAGATATTAATTTAAGGTACAAGTGTGTTTTTAAAGAAAAAGATATTAATTCTAAAGCTTGATAATCCTTGTTCCAAAAGCAAATCTCTTCCTCAAGAACAGAAGCCACTTGAAATTAAACCAGCACCTTTTGTGAGGAGCCGATTCAAAAGACCAAAACCAAACTTAGCAAGAGCAGCTTTGAAGAGAGAGACTACAGAATCAGAAAAATATATATATGAGAAGAAATCAGAAACCAAGAAAATGGAGACTATTGTGATGCAAGAAAATAATGAACAAACTGATACTCTCCCTTCTCAACATGTGAGTGTATTTGAGATGGAAGTTCTGTGTGGACTGTGAATGAAATTTTTTTTCTGTCTTCTAGGATGAAGCTTCCCTAATGATATCAAGAGAAAAAGACACATTAGGTCACAGGAATGAGGAGGCTGTGATATTGCCATGTACACAGACTGAAAGGAACCTTTCACCTTCAAATTCTTGTGAACCTAAAGAGGAGTCTCAGTCAGCACCAGTCCAGAAAAATGACTCAGTTGTTTCTGTGGGGTAAACAGTGATTTTCTTTGACAATATAAAATCGCCCTGCCTTTCTCCCTGTCCCCTTGTTTAGGACTAATAATGTAAACACTTTCCAGCAAGAAATGAAGGAAAGTGTTATCCAAACTGCTCGACAAGTAAGGGGCCGACTTCAGAGACCGAGACCAAATATAAGAAAGACAGGACAGAGGCAAATAGTAGACAAAGGTGAAGCCAAAGGCATAATTAAGGAAGGAAGAACGATATTACCAAAAGATGAAACTGAAAAGAAAGTCTTAACTGTGGTGAGTTATTGTTATGTAATTAAATTTAGCCTAATAACATACTAATATGATTTTGTCTTTTCAGTCAAATTCTCAAATTGAAACTGAAATTGAAGTTCCATCGTCCGCAGTTCCAGAACACAGAATGTATGAAAATCAAAGTCAGGTGGTTCTTGTAGAAAACCTTCATGTTAACAAAACAAATGAAACAATCAGGTGAGTTTGCTTTTAATGAGAAAAAATAAGACTGTTCTTCAACATGATTCATACTTCATTCTAGACATGAAAATAAACCGTATGTTCCTAGTTCAGCACAAATGACAAGAAGGAAATTCCAAAAGGCTAAGCCAAATTTGGGAAGAGCACACAGTAAGAAAGAGGAACCAGTTTTAGAAAAAGTCACAACAGATCAGAGCAAGGAAGGCAAGCCAGAAGATCATTTGCTGCAGAAAGGAGCTTCCAACACCCAGCTCCTTCTAAAAGTAAGTTTGGGCAAAAAAAAAAAAAAAATTTTGTAATACTAGCTAATTTCTTCTTAAATTTAAGGAAAAAGCTGAGCTTCTGACATCTCTGGAGGTTTCAGCAAGAAAAGATTGTGTAGGTTCCAAAGAGTCTGCTTTGGCAAAAATAGATGCGGAATTAGAAGAAGTTGGACCATCAAGAAGGGTTGGAGAGGAAACTGTAGGAGATAATTCACCATCTTCAGTTGTTGAAGAGCAATATCTCAATAAACTAACAAGGTAACATTTTATTTAACAAAATGTTTCACAATTGACCTTATTGTTGTTTTGATTAAATATCTAGCTGTCCACAACCGTTAAACGAAACAAGTTACTCTAAAATTGCCCTGGATGGGAAAACAACTATCTCTTCTACATCTGAGTATGAGAGAAATCGTGGTGAAAGGAGAAGTCATAAAAAGTTCAAACCAAATGTCACCAGAGGTCGTGGATCAAAACGAGTTCGGGGTAAGACCTCTAAGAAGGAACCTAGAGCTTCCAAGGCCATGCTGGTGACTCTTCGGGCTTCCCAGGAAGAAGATGATGATGCTGACGATTTTGAGTCTGACTATGAGGAAGAAAGCTATCATCTTGCTCCCGAAGAAGTAAACAAAGCTCCAGTATTTGTACCTGTTGGTCTCAGATCTCCTGAACCTGTTTCTGCTCAGATTGAGGAAACAATGGAAGAGGTTCGGTTTTTTTTTAAAACCTTGGTACTTTACAAAATGAAATGATAAAACTTTATTTTGACAGCTTGAAATAACTGTGAATGTCCCAGATGTAGGATGCATAGCTGTTGTTGAACATGAGCTACCAAACACAGATGTGACTACTGAAGAAATGAAACAAGAAGAAAATTTGAGTGTACCGTTTGTAAGCATCCATTTTAATATGTTTTGGCCTTTTTTAAGATGTTACTTATTTTTTTCCTTTTTAGGAAATGACCACAAGTGAACATATCCAAGATGAACCAGGTAACTGTTATCAAGGAAACTGCTAAGACTACTTTTTTTTAATGTTGATATATTTCCTCACAAGGTACCAATGATGGAAGCACCGAAGCTGCAATAACTTTACTTACAATGGGAGATCTAGTATTGCAGTCAGAGATCAGTAGTGAACAGGGTGATGGTAAGAATGAAAGCTAAGTCCTATCAAAAATAATTTTAATTTTGTTTTTTTTTTTTTTCTTCAGTAGGAGTATGTATAATTCCTCATGTTCATTCAAAGGATAAAAGCCATATTCCTTCTAGCCTAGATAATGTAAATCACAAAATTGTTCATGAATGTCAGGAACTTTCTTCACCTGTCATTACTACATCTCCTGCATCATTTGAAGAAAACAAGATTGTATTGGAGGAACAAAGTTCCAGAGAAGAAATAAGTTTAATGGAGAAAGTAAAGGAGAATGCTACACCAACCAGGTTTATTTTAGTATTCAATTAATAAATATTACGATTCATGAATTTCTCTATCTTCTGTTTTTAGGAATACAATTTCTAAAGTGACCAGTAATTTGAGAATAAGAAGTAGGCTTGCTAAGCCTAAACCAAATCTTGAGAAGACTTTAGGGACCAACAGGCTTGATGATTATCAGGAAGTTTCCAGTTTGTGTGTAACCAAAGGGGCAGAAATGGAAACTCAAAGAGGTAAATTTTATTCTCTTAATATGTTGCAAAATGGTCTATATCGTAAGTGTGCTTTTTGTTTAAGAAACAGAGAAAAATGCTTCCAAAGCAACAGAATTGGAAAATAAAAACCTCGGACCAGTTACAACAGCAGAGAATAAGGATCAGAGCAAATTGGCATGTGTACATGGTATCAAAGGGACCAGTATTTCTTCAGAAGTAAACCTAACTGAAAGGTAAAAGAGTGAAGAGGTTCTGAGATTCAGTTTCAAATGACATGCATGCTAAACTCTCTTTCAGAAACGAAAATCAAGAAGAGAGCTCTCAGGAGGTTCACATGTTGTCAGTTGCTCCAGTTGCTTCCTCTGAGACAGGGCCCTGCACACTTGGTTTGGATAGGGGTCTTGGTGAAAATTCTGTTGAAGAGCCCCAGATAAAGGACTCTAAAGGAGACAGTGTGCTTACACTTCCTGTGCCAGAGGTAAAAGAATGTACAGTATAATAAGGGATAGCCCTGACTCTTTCATTTTAATTTTTTATGGCAGTATACACCAACAAGTATTCCAGAAGTCCAACAAGAGAATATAATCAATCCTCAAGACCTAACAGGTATGATAATATGCTTCAGTGACATGTCATAGCTTTTTTATTACTAACTTTTAAACTTTGATAGTGAATCTAGTTGCTAATGTACCTCAAGATGGAGAAGATGAACAAGCCTTTATTTTAACTCTGGTGGAAATCCCAGCCAATGCAGTAGAAGAATTTACTGATGCCACTGCACAGTTCATGCCAAACCCTTTACTGCCAGCTCCCATATTGGTCAAATCAGTGAATACCGAAGAAAGGGGTGACATGAGGTAACGAATGAGTGAAACTGTTTTTGCTAGGAAGTAATTTAGTATGTATTTCTTTTCTATGCAGTATTTGTTTACCAGCAACTTCAGTTGGTCAAGATGCCATGGGTTTATCTATTTCTGGAAGAGATAATTCTAAAAAGCCGCCTGATAATTTGGATCTTGTATCTAGGAAGAGATTTCAATGCAGGCTTGATAAAAATGACCACATTCCTCCTGCCAAAAAACGTTCACTCACTTTAAGAGATGACTGTCAAGAATATACCACTGAGGTAAGTGGTATATTAAGTACCACTCAATATGGTCTAAATTTTTTTTTAAATTTTCTTAAAATAGGTGCACTCAAAGGAATTAACAAATGTTTTTGAGGAAACAGGTAAGTGAAATACATTTTAACATGATTGCATTTCCTTGCTTTCCATTTGCTCTTTTTTTTGAAGGGGAGTCTCACAAGGGACAAGATATTTTTCTTACCTCAGGAAGCACACTGACAACTCCAGAACCTCAAAGACAGCAAGTTGAAGCAGCTTTTCAGAGTAGAGGATCTAGATCTCCTGATGCATGCATGGACAAGAATGTGCCTCAGTTACCTCAGGATGAAATGATTGTGTCTGATAAGGAAGAAAGAACTGATGCTGCTCCTAAGTCTCAGCAAATGGATAGCAGAACATCGTCTTCTAAAGCCTCACTATCCAGGTATCATGAACAAATCTTTAATAAGTGTTTTGATTCTTGAATATCGTTACATTTGTATTTCTAGACCTGGCAGAAGACCCCTGGGATTTTTATCTTTAATATGCTCAAAGAATAGTTTGGAGTCTGATGAACCTATGCAAGTCCATAGTAAGAAACGCCTAAAACCTCTTATACCTGGATTAAGAAAGAAATTGAAAAGATCTAATCCATTCAATGAAAGCCAGGAAAAAAATCGAGAGTCCTCTGATCTGCTTCCATCTCCAAGTGTTATTACTACTCAATCTGAGAATATTAGCAGCTCAGCAACTCAGGTATGTGATAACTACTGTATTTTATAGTTTGTATGGACACTTAATAGCCATTCCTTTAATCTAGAGACCCTTCTGACTTGTGGAAGCAAAAGGAAGCAGTGCTGACACCCACAAGAATTTAAGGAACTGTAAAACTAGAATTTGTTCACATGTTTCATTTCTATGTCTCCTGAAGCTGTCCAATGGCAAGTATTGGGATGGAAAACTCTGTAAACCTGTATCAAAGACTTTGTAAAAATATTGGGGTGACTTAAGATCTTGACAAAGAGAAGGCTGGTGAGCATCTGTTGAACAGCATGAGCCTTTGGAAGGGGTACTTTTGTAAAGAACATCTTTAAACTTTTTAAAAACATTTTGTATTATTTGTTAGAATTATTTTCTGAGATCAAGATATCAGTCTAGCTTATCATTGCCAAAGTCGTGGGTTTTGTTTTTTTTGTGTGTTTGTTTTGAGACAGAGTCTCACTCACTCTGTCACCCAGGCTGTAGTGCAGTGGCGTGATCTTGGTTCACTGCAACCTCCATCCCCTGGGTTCAAGTGATTCTCCTGTCTCAGCTTCTCGATTAGCTGAGCTTACAGATGCATGCCACAACACCCAGCTAATTTTTGTATCTTTAGTAGAGGCGGGATTTCGCCATGTGGGCCATGCTGTTCTCAAATGCCTGGCCTCAAGCCTTGGCCTCCCAAAGTGTTGGAATTACAGGCATGAGCCACTGTGCCTGGCCTGTAGTGTTCTTATTATATTCAGGGAAAAAGGCCCTTTGTGATAAAGATTGCAATTTTTTTTTTCTCTGTATGTCATTTGTCTTTTGATTTTATTTATGGTGGTTTTTGTCAAGCAGACATTTTTTATTTCTGTTTAATTTGTCAATCTTTTATAGCTTTCTGCTTTCAGATAGTTTAAAAAGGTACTCTTCCCAGCTGGGTGCGGTGGCTCACGCCTGTAATCCCAGCACTTTGGGAGGCCAAGGCGGGCAGATCACCTGAGGTGAGGAGTTTGAGACCAGCCTGGCCAACATGGCAAAACCCCATCTCTACCAAAATACAAAATTTAATCAGGCACGGTGGTGTGTGCCTGTAGTCCCAGCTACTTGGGAGGCTGAGATAAGAGAATTGCTTGAACCCGGGAGGTGGAGGTTGCAGTGGGCTGAGATCATGCCATTGCATTCCAGCCTGGCTTTGTCTTAAAATAAATAAATAAATAAAAAGGTACCCTTCCCCACCTACCTCCGTCCAGAATTATAAAAGTGTTTTTCCATGGCATTTTTATAGTAGAGTTTTTTAAAAAATACTTTTACATTTAAATCTTTTGATCCATCTAGAATTTGTTTTGGTAAGGTATTGGTCTGACTTTTTTCCCCCTGAGATGGTTATATAGTTGTCCAACATCATTTATTTAATAATACAATAACTGTTTTTGATATGGCACTTTTATCAGATGCTAAATTTCTATATATATTGGGGTTATTTCTAGTCTTCTGTTTCATTGATATATCTGTCATTCGTGTGCCAATACCATGCTGTCTTAATTTGTTTATAGATTTGTAAGTATGCTAATTTCTGATAAGGTATCTTTGATATGTTTTCTTTAGGTGCTGTTTTGTCATGGGTCTGTCTATTATGCAAATAATTAAAGTATTTTTACTTTATTTAGTGACAGATTTAACCATATTATATTTTTCTTTATTAAAATTTTTCATGGAAATTAGGATGAAGTAATGGATTATGGGTACACTGTAATTTACCTAATTATATCTAGTGTGGTATATTTAGTTGCTTCCTATTTTATTATTATAACTAATGCTACAAAGGTTATCTTAGTCATAAAACTCCTACTATGTTTAGGATTATTTACTTAATGTAACAGCATAGAAGTGAAATTTTTGGGTCAGTGATTGTGAACATATTTAAAGCTCAATATTTATTGCCACGTTGCTTTTCAAACAGATCATATTGGTTTAGACTGCTATATATACACACACATATATATATAAATGTTGTATTACAGTTTTATTTTTACTTTATTTTTATTACCTTTTTAGGTTTCTTGTGATCAGCCCTTACTGAAAGAAGGATATAAAAGTGCCCAAAAGCGGGCCCCTCAAGGGGAGGCAACCACAGTCTCTGAATATTTCTTCAATGATATCTTCATTGAAGTGGATGAAACAGAATAAAACAATCTTTTCTCTTTTTCTTTTTTAAATTAGGTCTAGGATTTCCAGAGTCAATTACATCAACAAAACAGTATTTAGAGCAAAATATCACTGTCTTATTTTTCTTTAGGTTGATTTTGAATACTTAATGAGCTTGATTTGAAGCTTTTATAATCAGTGGAAAACATTTCTGAGGTTCCTTTCATTCTGACTGATTCAGCATTTTGCAAATAGCAAGCAATTAAGACTGCTTTCTCAGACAGAAATAACAACTCTTGTTTACATTTTGACTCTTCCTGTGCTAAGCACACATGGACATTTGGGAATGTTGTGGATATATGTCTCTGTATGAATTGCAGTGCAGACAGATTTGGGGGTTAATTGTATCATATTTAACATTTAGCAACTTCTTTTGTGAAGATTTTTTATTTTTAGGGGGAGATGATGAAGGATGAAGGCTTTTTCATTTGCTTCTAAGTACAGTCATGTATCACATAATGAAGTTTAAGTCAATGATGGACCACATATATTACAGTGGTCCCATGCAATTAAAATGGAGATAAATTCCTATCAACTAGTGACATTATAGCCATCATAACACAGTGCATTGCTTTTTTATGTTTAGATATGTTTAGATACACAAATACTTACTATTGTGTTACAACTGCCTACAGTATTCAGCATAGTAACACATTGTAGAGGTTTGTAGCCGAGGAGCAATAGGCTATACCACATAGCCTCAGTCTGTACGGTGTGTAGCAGCCTGTACCATCTCAGTGTTTGTAAGTACACTCTGCGTTGTTTCACACAAGATCACCTAACAAGGCAATTCTTAGAACATGTAGTTAAGGGACACGTGACTATATGTGAAAACAAATTGTCAAACTTCACTTTAGTATGGCAAATGTTAAAGAACTTTTCTATTATCAGCTGTTTGTCTGACTGAAAAATACATATTTTTCTAATTCATGGTGATGTAACATTAGTCCTAATTGAAAAACTAGTATTTAAACATAATTATTTATAAAGATGACACATCAAAGGGCTTATTTATTTTTAAATTTTTTATTTAAAAGGATATTCAGTTTTAGCTATTTTTACCCCTCAGATTGTAGATAAAGAAGGCATTAAATTTATGTTTGTCTCCTTTTTCTGTTTAATTTTAAAGATATTTAAAATGATATAACTAAAAATGTTTAGCTGGTGTATATGTTTTGAATACCTTTTTCCCCTCAGTTTAGTATATTGACTTTGTACTGTAAATTTTTCTGCTTTTCTTGGATAATCTCAGGATTTTCATGAGGATAGGGGGAACTCAACTTTATTTATGAGACAAAATTTCCATACAAAGCTCAATCTCCTTTATACACCCACAGACATAATATTAGTTTTTAAAAAGCCAATTTCTTCATAGTTTTTTCCCATTAAATTCTCAAGGAACACTTGGATCTTTAAGCACGGAACATAATCATGATGTTAAAAACAGAGAAAATAAGGCTTTATAAAGTTAATGATTATCATCAGTATGAATTTAAGGTTTGTTTTAATTTCAAGATTTGATTTTTTATACGTGTAATTCTATTATCTACCCAAGCAGATCTGTAGTGGTTCCAATTAGACTTCTCAAACAGCAAATTTATCCTGATTTTATTTGAAAAGCCTCTTGGATTGATAGTATAGTAGCTCAGGCATTGGAAACTTTCTGCAAACTGTTTTGGGTTTGCAGGCCAGATGGTCTCTGTGGCAGCTACTCAGCTCTGCAATTTCAGTGTGAAAGAAGCCATAGACAGTACTTGAATGAAGGACTGTGGCTGGATTGGCCTTTTAGTTTGACCCCCTACATTAGGCCCCAAATTTTCTTACCCTGAGGTGCTGATATCTGTATGGATGAGTTATTTGTCACTAAAGTTATGAGTTGTGCCTAAAAGTTAAAACTGTTGACTGTATTATGTAATGATCAGTATTTCAGTTGGGAAGATATTTTAGAGTCTAGATAATTATGTTTGTATATTGAAAAAATGGTGGCCAGTTTTTAAGTTCCTTAATAGAAGAGAATTATGTCTCAGCACATATAACAGTAATGCTAATTTATTGAAACTACTGCTGTTAGAGCACTTCTTATTCATTGTCTTTTAGTGAAATTTATGGCGTAACACTTTGTCAGAGAGGAGGCTATATAATTCGGAGCGGAAATTGTCTATAAGTAGGCATTTATTTCATGATTGATATGTCACAGAAATCATGGTAGTAAATCACATTGCTATTTGAATACCCTGTTTTTGTAAGTTTTTAAAACTCATATTCTGAAAAGATTTCATTCTCTTAGTGTTAGCTTGGGAGTTAGATTGCCATGATTAAACTATTATTTATCCTTGTGTAATATTAGTTTTTAACTTTAACATCTGTTTCTTTTTAATCTATAATGAGCTAGTTTTATGGAAAATGGAATTTCTTACTATATAAAGAATACAGAGACTCATTGTATTAGAGAATCAAGTCAGCCAGCTAAAGTATCCTACTGTTAAATCCTTAAACCTAATTTTGGAAAAGAGAAAGTTAATCAATGTATTTACCTTACATGTTGGAAAGAACTATGTTAGGTCTGATTCATGTGAAGAAGATGTTGCAAAGGATTTATTTCACAAATTTTAAAGGAGATATGAGTAAAAGTTTTTATCTTTTCTTGACTTTTTCTCCTGAACACTTATGTCTTAGCAAGTGGTCAACATGAGGATTTGAACGCCTAATTGTTGGTAAATGGTTGAGGCATGACAAAAATATTAATATCCACTGTTTACCATCATGTTATTTGAAACAAAAGTGACCATGTATACTATCTTGCTTGAAGAAGTCTTTGACAGAAAAAGCAATATCATGTCATTTATAAATTTTCTTGTTCTAAAGAAAGCAGTTATATATATATATAAATTATGTAAATAAAAGTTATTTTATATCATTTCTGTTGTGTCCTTTTAAGATGACTAAATA